GACACACACAACTTGTGTGTTTCCCCCATTTCCCCCCCTCTTCCTCTTCTTCATTTCTATACTCTGTTTCTACTCTATGAGTCTTTACGGCCAAGATGGTGTTAGGACAGGCAGGATAGGGAAGTCACACAGAAAGATACAGATTGGGTTACGAAAGACAGCTTTTTATCCCTTTCTGTTATTTCCCCCCCACGGTGGCTCTTTTGAAGGCTGGGATGACTTCAGTCCACTATTTGCATGATCTTCCGCTTAAGAGTCCAGGGACAGATGATGTCCTTACATGGTATAATGTTCTGCTTGGCCCTTGTAGTTTCTACTTAGGGACTTCTCTTTCTTTCATCTGCAAATCAAAAGGTCCAACAACACCATCAAAGAATATTAGAAACAAAATAGACCAATGGCTTCATTTAGTAAAGTAGGAACATAGCAAACGTTTTTATTTTTTATTTTTTGCGACAGATTTTCACTCTTTTTGCCCAGGCTGGAGTGCAGTGGTGAGATCCCGGCTCACTGCAACCTCCATCTCTCTGGTTCAAGCGATTCTCCTGCCTCAGCCTCCCAAGTAGCTGGGATTACAGGCATGTGCCACCGTGCCCGGCAAATTTTTTTTTTTTTTTTGTACTTTTAGTAGAGACGGGGTTTCTCCATGTTGGTCAGGCTGGTCTTGAACTCCCGACGTCAGGTGATCCACCCGCCTCGACCTCCCAAAGTGCTGGGATTACAGGCGTGAGCCACCCCGCCTGGCCCATAGCAAAGCTTTATTCACTTAACGAGTCATGGCCAACAGCGTCTGGTTAGCTCACAGAGGCCACAGTTTTATCTGTGGAGTCTGGTAACCACGCCACTCACGACCCTGTACATTGATTAGATGCAGCAGGTCATCTCAAACACACAGCTCTCTCCAACACCCCTTAGAATACAACACTTGGGTGGTGATTTTACTTAACATTCTGGTACTTCATCCCAAAAAGACATCGGTAGAGATTAGTGTAACTCAACAACAGGCAGAAAACATACAAGAAAGTTTAAGACGGATGTCTAGCAGTGCCTGAACTGTTAAGAAGCAAACGTGAGTAAATGCCTTAGTTTCAATAGAAAAAGAAAGTTCACAGTGGGACCTCAGAAGCAGAGGCTGTGAGATCACCTTTCAAGAATTGGAGGAGAATTGCAGTAAGTGATAGAGCCGGACGCTGAGCTGCAGCAGCCTCTGGGAATTGGCGGGGCTGTGGCTTGTCCTGTCCTGCCGCCCCCCGCGTGGCCTCGGAAACTGTCAGATGGTGCCTAAGGCAGAGTTGGGCAAAGAAAGAACCAGCGTTCGTTTCCTCCTGGACTCTCTAGGTCCATGGAGCTGGTGGGGGAACGGCCCTGTCTTGCCCGAGGAGGAAATTCGAGTCGAGCCCCCACTCCTCTCCCCGCGGGACTGATAAACATGTCCCTCATTCGCCCCGGGAGGCTGGCACCCAGGCACGACGCGAGGACGGCCAGACTCGCCGACGGCGGCCGCGTCCCGGGGGGCCGGGAGCGAGCCTGTCGGAAGGTGGGAGGCGGAGTCGCTCGGCATCTGGGAAGAGACCAAAGGAATGAGTCATTGGAAATGCTGTAACGTAGACCCTTATCCCAAACCCTTTCGCGTGCCCCTCTCCCTCTCTCTCCTGCACCCCAGGAACTGGTGCGCCTACATCGTGAACAAGAATGTGAGCTGCTCCGTGCTGGAGGGAAGTGAGAGTTTTATTCAGGCTCAGTACAACTGTGCCTGGAACCAGATGCCCTGTCCGTCGGCGCTGGTGTAAGTCCTGGAGCCGGGGAGCGGGCGGGGCGGTAAAGAGAGATGCCATCCCTTCTGTCCACAGGTATCGAGTGAACTTCAGACCTAGATATGTCACTAGGTATAAGACAGTGACACAGTTGGAATGGAGGTGCTGTCCTGGCTTTAGAGGGGGAGATTGCCAAGAAGGTCCCAAAGACCCCGTGAAGACCCTCCGCCCCACGCCGGCTCGGCCTCGAAACAGCTTGAAGAAAGCCACAGGTAACTTCTTATTTGTGCTATTATGTATGGCCTTCATTCATGTCCAACTTTATCTTTGTAACAGATAATGAACCCAGCCAATTCTCAGAGCCCAGGAAGACTTTGTCCCCAACTGGTACAGCACAACCAAGCTGGGGGGTAGATCCAAAAGAGGGGCCTCAGGAACTTCAGGAAAAGAAGATACAGGTGCTAGAGGAGAAGGTTCTTCGACTCACAAGGACGGTTCTTGACCTCCAGTCTTCCCTTGCTGGAGTGAGTGAAAATCTCAAACATGCCACTCAGGATGATGCCAGTAGAACACGGGCACCAGGGCTCAGCAGCCAGCACCCCAAGCCTGACACCACTGTTAGTGGAGACACAGAAACGGGCCAGAGTCCTGGTGTCTTCAACACTAAGGAATCTGGCATGAAGGACATCAAGTCTGAATTGGCTGAAGTCAAAGATACTCTAAAGAACAAAAGTGACAAGCTGGAAGAGCTGGATGGAAAAGTGAAGGGCTACGAAGGGCAGCTCAGACAGCTCCAGGAAGCAGCTCAGGGCCCGACGGTGACCATGACAACCAACGAACTCTACCAAGCCTATGTGGACAGTAAGATCGACGCCCTGAGAGAGGAGCTCATGGAGGGCATGGACAGAAAGCTGGCTGACCTGAAAAACTCATGTGAGTACAAGCTCACTGGCCTCCAGCAGCAGTGTGATGACTATGGGAGCAGCTACCTGGGAGTGATAGAGCTCATAGGGGAGAAGGAAACAAGCCTGAGAAAAGAAATAAATAACCTCCGAGCCCGGCTACAGGAGCCTTCAGCCCAGGCAAATTGCTGCGACAGTGAAAAGAATGGTGACATTGGTCAACAGATCAAGACATTGGACCAGAAAATCGAGAGAGTTGCTGAAGCCACCAGAATGCTGAATGGAAGACTGGACAATGAGTTTGACCGCCTTATAGTTCCAGAGCCAGATGTGGATTTTGATGCAAAATGGAATGAACTCGATGCAAGGATCAATGTGACGGAGAAGAACGCTGAAGAACATTGCTTTTACATTGAGGAAACCCTTCGGGGCGCCATTAATGGAGAGGTGGGTGACTTGAAGCAGCTTGTTGATCAGAAAATACAGTCTCTGGAAGACCGTCTGGGGAGCGTTCTCCTACAGATGACCAATAACACTGGTGCAGAGCTCAGTCCCCCAGGGGCAGCAGCCCTGCCAGGAGTGTCAGGGTCAGGAGATGAACGGGTCATGATGGAATTAAACCACCTGAAGGACAAAGTTCAAGTTGTTGAAGACATTTGCCTGCTGAACATCCAGGGAAAGCCTCATGGGATGGAAGGTGCCTTGCCAAACAGGGAAGACCGCGCAGTACGCGACAGCCTGCACCTTTTGAAATCTCTCAACGACACGATGCACAGGAAGTTTCAAGAAACCGAACAAACCATCCAGAAACTTCAACAGGATTTTAGTTTTCTTTATTCTCAATTAAACCACACAGAAAATGATGTGACTCATCTTCAAAAGGAAATGAGCAATTGTAGAGCAGGTGAAAACGCTGGCATGGGTAGGTTCACTAAGGTGGGTGAGCAAGAAAGGACAGTGGACACCCTGCCGTCCCCCCAGCACCCCGTGGCTCATTGCTGCAGTCAGCTGGAGGAGAGGTGGCAGAGGTTGCAGAGCCAGGTCATCTCGGAGCTGGATGCTTGTAAGGAATGCACGCAGGGGGTCCAGAGGGAGGTCTCCATGGTGGAGGGCAGGGTGTCTCATATGGAGAAAACTTGCAGCAAGCTGGACTCTATCTCAGGAAATCTTCAGAGGATCAAGGAGGGGCTCAACAAGCATGTCAGCAGCCTGTGGAACTGTGTCAGGCAGATGAACGGAACGCTCAGGTCGCATTCCAGAGACATTTCTGGCCTGAAGAATTCAGTCCAGCAGTTCTACAGCCACGTCTTCCAGATTTCTACTGATTTGCAAGATCTGGTCAAATTTCAGCCATCAGCAAGTAAGTTGAATATTACAATTCTATTTCTTGTACCGTGTGTTTCTTTCTCCCCGACGCCCGGCAGAGGCGCCCTCGCCCCCGCCGCCCGCAGAGGCCCCGAAGGAGCCGCTGCAGCCCGAGCCCGCCCCGCCGAGGCCCAGCGGCCCCGCAACCGCAGAGGACCCTGGGCGACGGCCCGTCCTGCCCCAGCGGCCCCCCGAGGAGAGGCCGCCCCAGCCGCCAGGCTCCACCGGGGTCATCGCGGAGACGGGCCAGGCCGGGCCCCCCGCAGGCGCAGGCGTGTCTGGGCGGGGTCTGCCGCGGGGCGTGGACGGCCAGACCGGGAGCGGCACCGTCCCCGGCGCAGAAGGCTTCGCGGGCGCACCAGGTGAGGCCCGGGGCTGCGCGGGGAGGAGCGCGGTTTGACATGCCATTTCCTTTCTGTTTTTCAGGATACCCGAAGTCACCTCCTGTAGCTTCCCCAGGTATGTCTGCTGAGAGACCAGGAGCAGGAGGAGGTCAATCCATTCCATCCTTTCTCTGCTCCAGGAGCTCCGGTGCCTTCTCTGGTGTCTTTTTCTGCGGGGCTCACCCAGAAGCCTTTCCCCAGTGATGGGGGCGTTGTCCTCTTTAACAAAGTGCTGGTGAACGACGGGGATGTTTACAACCCCAGCACCGGTGAGTGTTTGAACGGAACTGGTACTGTGTCCGGTGAGCACAGGGTTTGCCTTTCTCCCCGCAGGGGTCTTCACGGCTCCTTATGATGGGCGCTACCTGATCACGGCCACCCTCACCCCCGAGAGAGACGCCTACGTGGAAGCAGTGCTGTCGGTCTCCAACGCCAGCGTGGCCCAGCTGCATACCGCTGGGTACAGGAGAGAGTTCCTGGAATACCACCGCCCTCCAGGAGCTTTGCATACCTGCGGGGGCCCGGGGGCATTCCACCTCATCGTGCACCTGAAGGCGGGAGATGCAGTCAACGTCGTGGTGACTGGGGGCAAGCTGGCTCACACAGACTTTGATGAAATGTACTCCACATTTAGTGGGGTTTTCTTATATCCTTTCCTTTCCCACCTCTAAGGTGGCTGGGGAGATGTCAGGGGAAAGATAGATAGTTGTAAAAACTCTAAAGCTTTAATATATTCGGTTTGTATGTAATGGAAGCACGGGGCTAGAGTTTCCACATAGGCCCCAACATAAAGGCCTTCCCTCGCTGTTGAGGCCACCATGCCTTACTGCATCCAGCCAGGCTGCAGGGAGTGAGGCACACGGTGAACATGGCCACTGACTTTTCTGCCACTCTAACTGGACAACTGGAAGACTTGGAAAGGCCTCCACCTGTATCTACACTCTGAGGGCCCTGGACTGGGCCTGAGCTTGCCACAGAGGCTCCGTCTGACTGTGGGCTGGGAGGAGGGAGGCAGGGGAGAGCCGGTCACGGTGGCTGGTCTTTACTGCAGGGCAGCACTGTGGCCAGCTGTCTGTCTTTACACTGCATGCAGAAGTTTAAACACTGAAGTGCCGAAGTGGCCCGTGCCGCCGCACAGAGACCCCGACTTTAGTTTGGGCTGTTCCACGCTTGGCTCACCATTGCCGCCTGGGACTTAACCTGCTCAGGCGGGCCTTCGCCCAGCTGCAAATAGGGATGCGTTAGAGACTGTTCCCAAAGCTTGTTGGGCTCCTTAAATGGCATGTACAATTTAAGTGCAAAGACAGGGAGTGTCAATAAAGATGGAAAGCCATTTCCAGTTAACTTTTGTTAATTTAAGTGTGGTCCCTTACAGATCGGGAGTTGTTGCTAAAAAGCAAACTGAAGAAATGTTTTGTTTCAAAAAGGGCTACAGAAAGTAACCTTGAGTAAAATTAATCTCAGCTACAAAACTGTTACCCCTCCGCATCCAAGCTATACACTTGGGTTTTGTTTCTGGCTTGTGAAGACGGACCAGATGTGCACGGAGGTCAAGGCCCCATGTCATCTGCAGCTGGAGCGGCTCCTCTGGGGATGCTGCACTCAGATCCCACAGCAGCTGCCCAGGCTAACTTGATCCCTGCTGCTTCACTGCACCAATCTCCAGCAGACACAGCTCGCCGAGCTCTTGGGTTTCTAAGCAGCAGGAAGCTCAACCTAACGCTGGCCACACGCTGACAGCTGAGCCCATCTGAGAACACGGCATCTTCACACAGCGAGACGCCTCCACTGAGGGGAGGCCCGGGAGTATCAATCTGTCACCAGTGGCCACGGAGACCTCTCAGCACCCTTAGTTCAAGGTAGTCTCTGTGGATCAGGTTGGTAACACCTACTGGTTAATCAAGTCCCACTGGGGAAAGGTTTGGACGGTAGAATCAAGAGCTGCAGTTTCCTTGGCCCACAAGATGCTCTTATGCTGTAAAAAAAATGCTTTAAGAATTGTTTGCAAATGAATTTACAGGGTGGCCACTGGACACTTCAGAGTTCCTTATTTACTCCCCCCGCCACAGCTAGGAAGACCAGCAAGAACTAAAGGTTTGCCGTTTTACTATTTAAAATGTGGACCTCTTTGTCCAGGAGCGGGAGGGAGAATGGCATCTCACCCCATTACAACAGCTGGGGAACTGGCTAAAGAGAGCTGTCAGAGAGTATCCTTGGCTGTCCTAGGAATGACTCATGGAAAGCGCCCCAGTGCAGCAGTGTTTTCAGGAAAACCCAGTGGGCACGCGCCATCGCCCTCTCCTCTCCTCTCACGCTCCTTTTGAAAAGACCGCACTCGGCGCCCAAGGGGACGTGCTCAAGAGCTGCAGGGGCAGGGCCCAGGCAAAAGGTGGGTGATGACTACCTGCTGCTTTCCCTACTCCGTAGATGGGTCTGGAACATCGGGTAAAACCCAGTCCTCCTCTCAGTGCATCTCTACTCACCAACAATGGTGAATCTCAGCTCTGTGTATTCAAGACAGGCAAAACAGAATATGCCTCATTATGGCTGGAGCGTGCCTCTACTTTGAGATAAAGCTGGATGACAGGTGGATCCTGGCCCACTTAGGAGACATCTTTAGAAAGGGAAAGGCTGTCTTTTTGTACAGGTAGTAGAACAACAAGGTCAGCTGAGCTTAAGGCTGTGGGGTTCGAAGCAGCCCTTCAAGAAGTCATCACCCCTGAAGTAGTGCCTGCGAGTCAGTCAGAGGCATACCAAACCCTGAGACAGAATCAGGCACAAGTTCACAACTTTTTTTTTTTTTTGGGGGGAGACAGTCCTACTCTGTCGCCCAGGCTGGAGTGCAGTAGCGCGATCTCAGCTCACTGCAACCTCCGCCTCCCGGGTTCAAGCAATTCTCCTACCTCAGCCTCCCGAGTAGCGGGGACTACAGGTGCATGCCGCCACGCCCGGTTAATTTTTTGTATTTTAGTAGAGATGGGGTTTCACCGTGTTGCCCAGGCTGGTCGCGAACTCCTGAGCTCAGCCAATCCGCCCACCTCGGCCTCCCAAAGTGCTGGGATTACAGGTATGAGCCACCACGCCCAGCCAAGTTCACAACTTCTGATATCAAGTTGTTGCTGAGAAAAGGTCAGGACACTTCTTAAGTAGAGAAGGACTGTGACATCCCCTCCAAACCTCCATGTAACACTAACAAATGGCCTCATTTACACGATTAAAAACAAAATGGTATCGTCAATAAATGCAAACCTTAAACTGCATTTGAAATTACTTCCTGGTTGGCATGTTAATCTAGCTTTCCC